AAAATTTTAGAATAAGCAGCATGTCTTAGTCTGTTCAGGCTATTATAACAGAATACTATAGACTGGGGGGCTTAAACAACAAACATTTCTTTCTTTCTTTTATTTTTATTTATTTATTTTTGAGACAGGGTCTTGCATTGTTGCCTAGGCTGGAGTGCAGTGGTGTAATCACAGCTCACAACTCACCTCCTGGGCTCAGGCAATCCTCCCACCTCACCTCCCCTCCCTCCAGTAGCTGGGACTACTGGCACATGCCACCATGCCTGGCTAATTTTTAAATTTTTTATAGAGACAGAGTCTCATTATGTTACCCACGCTGATCTCGAGCTCTTGGGCTTAAGTAATCCTTCAGCCTTGGCCTCCCAAAGTGCTAGGATTACAGGCATGAGTCACCAGGCCCAGCCACAGACATTTATTTCTAACAGTTCTGGATACTGGGAAGTCCAAGGTCAAGGTGCCAGGAGACTGGGTATCTGTGAGGGCCTTCTTCCTGGTTTCCAGACAGTTGTCTTCTTGCGTAGCCTCACATGATGGAAAAAGAGAACTCTCTGGGTCTTTTTTGATAAAGTACTAATCCTATTAGTGAGGGCTTTAAAACCCTCAATGACCTAATTATCTCCCAAAGAACCCATTTCCTATCACCATCACATTGGTCATTAGAATTTCCATATATAAATTGTAAGGGGACACAAACATTCAGTCCATAACACAGTGAAATCTGATACTTTTGAGGTAAACCTGTGTCTAAAACACACCTTTGAATGGACTACTGCTCCTATTAGCCTTTTACTCAAAACCATCCTGGTGTTTTTGTGTGATTAAATTTGTAAATTCTTTGGTGTACTCTTGAGCAGGCTCCCTTTCTTCTGTGACTCAGAGCCTGGAGCGTTGCAGCCAAGCTCAAAAGTCAGGAACGGGGGTGTGGACTTTTGGGCTATGCCAGTCAGCAGCCAGAATGTGGTTGGCAGTCTCCTCCCCTTCCTGCACTTCAGCTCTACACAGTGTGCATTCTGGAATGACAGGCATTCCTGTGTGAAGAGTGCCAGTGTGAAGACAGTTTTGTAAGAACTGCAAGTGCTCAGGCTGTATGGGAAACAGAAACTTCAGCAGATGAACTGACCTTATGCCATTTCCTGATGTTTGGCAGTGACACTGAAAGAGGACCGCATGTCCCCTCTTTATGTGGATTTATCTTTTATGAAAAGTTTGCTTTTGTCCGGGACAGTTTGTTGTCGTGAGATACATCAGACAATATAATCATGGGACAAGCTGATGTCTCCAGACCGGTAAATCCAGATGCAGTTGGTGAGTAATAGAAGGCAGAGAAACAGAAAATCGCTTCCTTCCCTCTCTTCTTTTCATGTAACAGAGGAAGCAGACCAGCCCACTACAGAGCCAGGCATGGTCCTGGACAGTGTGGAAGCAGGAGACACAACACCTCCTACCAAAAGGAAGAGCAAGTTCTCAGGCTTTGGCAAGATCTTCAAGCCCTGGAAATGGAGGAAAAAAAAAAGTAGTGATAAATTTAAAGAGACTTCAGAAGGTGAGATATTAAGGGTTAAATGTGTGTTCTGATTTCTGAGTGCCATTTTCCAATTTAATGTTAGTTTTAGAACGGAAAATATCTATGCGAAAGCCAAGAGAAGAGCTGGTTAAAAGAGGGGTTCTGTTGGAAGACCCTGAGCAAGGTGAGTTTACAAATAAATAGCATATGCCTGTCTCATCACTTTGTACTCTTCTTTCACCTTGCAGGTGGTGAGGATCCAGGAAAGCCAAGCGATGCCATGTTAAAGAATGGCCATACCACCCCCATAGGGAATGCCAGATCATCTAGTCCAGTCCAAGTAGAGGAAGAGCCAGTAAGATTAGCAAGTCTTAGGAAAGCTATTCCAGAAGAGGACCTAAAGAAACGACTAGGTAAGAAACTCTGGATTTTTGAGTTTAAGAGCTCCCTTTTTATACCATACATGTTATTACACAGGCTCAACTGGAAGCCAGCCTAATTCTGAAGCAGAGTCTGTTCCTGAGAATGTACCCAAACCACCTTTACTTCCTCCCAAAAGACCCTTGTCCTCTTCTCATGAAGCAAGTGAAGGGCAAGCAAAGGATGCCACTTCCTCTGGCGGCACGGCAAGGTTCATCATCTCCACCTCCATCACCACAGCACCCGCTGCCACCACTGCTGCCACAAGCCTTGCAAAGACTGTTAATCTCTCTGTCACCCCTTCCCCAGCACCCAGGACTCTGCCTGCTGCTCCTGCCAGCACTAACACTACTGCTACCCCAAGCCTCACTCATATGGTCCCTGCCAAGCAGCCCCCTATCCCTCCCCCTAAACCAGCTCACAGAAATAGCAACCCTGTCATTGGTAAGTAAGTCTTTAGGCTTCCAGTGTTTTGGGTGAAATTGATGTGTTGCTCTCTCTTTTCCAGCTGAACTGTCCCAAGCAATAAACAGTGGTACATTGTTATCAAAACCGTCCCCACCCTTACCACCTAAGAGAGGCATTCCATCAACCTCAGTACCCACCTTGGAGTCTGCTGCTGCCATCACCACAAAAACACCAAGTGATGAAAGAGAGAAGAGCACGTGTTCTATGGGCTCGGAACTACTACCAATGATCTCACCTCGCTCTCCGTCCCCCCCACTGCCTACTCATATACCTCCAGAGCCTCCACGCACCCCTCCATTCCCTGCTAAGACTTTTCAAGTTGTGCCAGAAATTGAGTTTCCACCATCCTTAGATCTACACCAGGAGATTCCCCAGCAGGAAGATCAGAAAAAGGAAGTCCCCAAGAGGATACTGGACCAGAACTTTGGGGAGCCCCATATACCCTCTAGGCTGCCTCCACTCCCACTGCATATTCGAATCCAGCAGGCCCTCACCAGCCCACTTCCCATGACTCCTATTCTGGAGGGTTCTCACAGAGCTCATTCGTTGCTTTTTGAAAACAGTGACAGCTTTTCTGAGGACAGCAGTACGCTGGGTCGGACCAGGTCTCTTCCCATCACTATTGAAATGCTAAAAGTGTAAGTGCCTTTAAAGCTTGCCTCTTATTTCTAAAAGGAAAATATAATTATGTTAATTTGTTAGTCCAGACGATGAAGAAGAAGAGGAGCAAACCTGTCCATCCACATTCAGTGAAGAAATGACACCTACCTCAGTCATTCCTAAATTACCACAGTGTCTACGGGAGGAAGAAGAGAAGGAGAGCGACTCTGATTCAGAAGGTCCCATTCAGTACCGAGATGAAGAAGATGAAGATGAAAGCTATCAGAGTAAGAAAGGGAGGGAAAAGCAAAACAGAGAAGTTCTACATTTTTTTCTTCCCCGTGTGCAAAGGTGCTCTCGCCAACAAAGTGAAGAGGAAAGACACACTGGCAATGAAGTTGAACCACAGACCCAGTGAACCAGAGTTGAACCTGAATTCTTGGCCTTGTAAAAGCAAGGAGGAGTGGAATGAAATACGGCACCAGATTGGAAACACACTGATCCGGTAGGCCTTTGCTTAGATTTGCTTGATTGATTATAAACATTACCTTTATTTATCTCATTTTTAGGCGACTGAGTCAAAGACCAACACCAGAAGAACTAGAACAACGCAATATATTGCAACGTGAGTCCAGTTATGGAAATAAAGTTGTATAGTAATATTCCTTCCTTCTGATTGTCAACTGTAGCTAAAAATGAAGCTGATCGTCAGGCAGAAAAACGAGAAATTAAACGTCGGCTCACTAGAAAGGTACTACTGCCTGTGTGTTCAGTTAACTATATCTTGGTGAACTAAGAGGCTCCGTTTCCTTCAGCTCAGTCAAAGGCCAACTGTCGCTGAACTCCTTGCCAGGAAGATTCTGAGGTTTAATGAATATGTAGAGGTAACAGATGCTCAAGATTATGACCGGCGAGCCGACAAACCTTGGACCAAACTGACCCCTGCTGACAAGGTACCTGGAAAGCACTCTCTTGCTTTTTTTCTGAAGCTGAAACATTTTTGTCTCTACTCCACAGGCTGCCATAAGAAAAGAATTAAATGAATTTAAAAGCTCCGAGATGGAGGTTCATGAAGAGAGCAAACATTTTACACGGTAAGACCCAAAAGACCCAATCATATATGTGCTGGTAACTTGTCTCTTTTTTAATCTCTTTTAGCTACCATCGTCCATGATGCCAAAGGTTGAGAGAGGAATCAACATGGCTGCTTTGCTGCTTCCTTCTCCAAAGTGACATATGGAGGGAACTTTAGCACTTCCCAGCACAGCCAGAATTGCATCCTCTGGGATCTTCTGAGGTGGACAGCACTTTGAATGTAGCATTTCACTGGAACAGAGTCTTATGTGCTGCACCGGGGGCAAAACAACACTTTGTCAGTGCTTTTGAACCTTTCAATATTGTAGCATGCTTGAGGAGTTTTTCCCTTACTGGCCACCAAAGTTCTGAACCACTTGCAGGTTCCAGGTTTTACTGGCTGCACCACACCCCTTCCCCTAGATGACTGCCTGTGCAGAGACACAGTTTGCACCATTAGCCTTACCTGCCCTGCCCTGATTGTGAGACCCAAATGTGTAGGCTCTAAATTCCAGCCATCAAATCCAATTCCTGGTGGGGAAAACCTTCTGGAGACCCCCAACCTTCTGATAAAAGAGTCTCTACCTCCAGGGAAAGCCTTCTTACCACACTGGCATATCAGATGAAAGCATTGCACTGTACCTCTCGTAACACAGCAATACAGTCCTCTTGAGGCACTCAAGCCTGAGAGGAAGCTCAGGATCTGACATGTTCTTCCTTTTCCTCACAAGTCATCATGATTTTTTATTTTAAAATAATCTGGAAGTAATGGGAACTTAGTTTTTCCTGAACTCCAACCAGAATCCAAATTGGTTAGATGAGGCCAGGCGCGGTGGCTCACGCCTGTAATCCCAGCACTTTGGGAGGCCGAGGTGGGTGGATCACCTGAGGTCAGGAGTTCAAGACCAGCCTGGCCAACATGGTGAAACCCCATCTCTACTAAAAATACAAAAATTAGCCAGGTGTGGTGGCGCCTGGTTGAGGCATGAGAATCGCTTGAACCCAGGAGGTGGAGGTTGCAGTGAGCCAAGATCATGCCTACTGCACTCCAGCCTGGGCAACAAAGTGGGACTCTGTCTTAAAAAAAAAAAAAAAAAAAAAATCGGTTAGATGAGAAAGCATGTATATTTTCTATATACAAAAACAAGAAAGGCGTTTTGAGCCCCTGTGCTCAGGCCCACTCCCACACTGTGGAGTGTACTTTCATTTTCAATAAATCCCCTTATTCCTTCCTTGCAAAAAAAAAAAAAAAAAAAGCCTTAGCCAGATTCAGTGGCTCACGCCTGTAATCCCAACACTTTGGGAGGCTGAGGCGGGTGGATCACCTGAGTTCAGGAGTTCAAGACCAGCCTGGCCAACATGGCAAAACCCTGTCTCTACTAAAAAGTAAAAAAAATTAGCCGGGCATGGTGGCTTGTGCCTTGTAGTCCCAGCCACTGGGGAGGCTGAGGCGGGAGAATTGCTTGAACCTGGGAGGTGGAGATTGCAGTGAGCCGAGATCGCGCCACTGCACTCCAGCCTGGGTGACAGAGCGAGACTCCGTCTCAAAAAAAAAAAAAAAGCCTTAATATTAATGCTAACGTGGCAGAAAACTAGCAGGTTACATTTTATAGGCTATTGTAGTTTTATTTACCAAATGATATTCTCTAAATCACTTCGACCAATAAATGTATTCTCCTCCTTAAAGCAGAGTTGTATCAACTCTGTGGGAGCATTTATGAGCTGTCAGTCCCCACACTTCTAGCCAGAATCACAATAAGGTCTGGCTGGGTGTGGGGTGCTGCATAGGAAAGGGTCTCTGGAGAAGCAAGAAGGGCACAATCATGGCCCACTGCTCCCCTCTTCTTCTCAGTGCTCTTTGCCCTCTCCTGCTGCGTGCTTCCTCTTCACTCCAGTGCTGATCCTCCTGCTCTCTCTGGCAGCTTCCACCTCACCCGCCCCTCTTCCACACTATAACCAGTATGGTTGGTGCTGGGGCATTGACTCAGCCCCCCTGCTTTCTGCATTTGTAATAGATATTAATATGATTTCCTAAAACAGAAGATTTTGTTGCTTTCTTTGAACTTGTATTGAAAACCATACAGTCTCACTGTTTTGCTTTAATTCCTATCCACACTATAAATGGAAGAAAAAAATTAATAGCTTCTGTTTAATCTGATGAATGTGGCTTTTTTTCCCTTCACTTTAATGTTCAAGAAGTTGTGGCTATTTCATAGATTTCTTCTGATTTATTCTGTGGGTCCCTGTTATCTGTTCTTTATGTAATCTTTCAGTAGATTTTCATCCTTTCATATCCACATTCTTATGTGGACTTGCTGAAGAAACAGAATATCAGTTCAAAACAAAACCTAGGCCAGGCATGGTGGTTCACGCCTATAATCTCAGCACTTTGGGAAGCCAAGGCGGTCAGGAGTTTGAGACCAGCCTGACCAACATGATGAAACCCTGTCTCTACTAAAAATACAAAAATTAGCCTGGCGTGGTGGCACGCATCTGTAATCCCAACTACTCAGGACGCTGAGGCAGGAGAGTCGCTTGAACCCAGGAGGCGGAGATTGCAGTGAGCCAAGATTGCACCACTGCACTCCAGCCTGGGCAACAGAGCGAGACTCCATCAAAAAAAAAAAAAAAAAAGAAGGAAGGAAGGAAAGCAAGCCCTGAATCCACATCTCCTTGAAGTTTTTTTTGTTTTATTTTGTTTTTGAGACAGAATTTTGCTCTTGTTGCCCAGGCCGGAGTGCAATGGTGCAATCTCAGCTCACTGCAACCTCCGCCTCCCGGGTTGAGGCGATTCTCCTACCTCAGCCTCCCAAGTAGCTAGGATTACAGGCATGAGCCACCACGCCTGGCTAATTTTATATTTCTAGTAGAGATGAGGTTTCTCCATGTTGGTCAGGCTGGTCTCAAACTCCCGACCTCAGGTGATCCACCCACCTCAGCCTCCCAAAGTGGTGGGATTACAGGCATGAGCCACCGTGCCGAGCCTTCCTTGAAGTTTTTTGTTTGGTTTTGATTTGTTTTGTTTTGTTTTGTTTTGTTTTGTTTTTGGAGATAGGGTCTCACTCTGTTACCCATGCTGGAGTGCAGTGGCACAATCTTGGCTCAGAGCAACCTCTGCCTCCCAGGCTCAAGCAATCCTCCCACTTCAGTCTAAGTAGCTGGGACTACAGGCACGTGCCACCAGGCCCAGCTAATTTTTGTGTTTTGTTAGAGATGAGGTTTTGCCATATTGCCCAGGCTCGTCTTGAACACCGGGGCTCAAGGAATCTGCCCATCTTCGCCTCCCAAAGTTCTGAGATAGCAGGTGTGAGTCATCATGCCCAGCCTCCTTGAAGTTTACTAACAATTGGGATAACTGAGGGAAGAGAAGTGACAATTCCACTCAGTCTATTAGAGGTCTGGATATAAGGTAGCCACACAATAACTCTAACTTGACTTCTAACCATTCTATCTTATTGATTTGGAGGCTGTCTTCTGCCAGATTTTTTGTGGCTTGAGATGATATTTTCGAACCCTTCTTTCACTACCTTTCTTACCCTTAATGTGCCAAGCTTGAAACAGGATTTGATTTCCTGAGCTACTTGTTCGCCTTCTGTGCGTCACCAAGTAATCTGGTTCATCTTTCGTCTCATTCATGTTATTTTCAAGTGAAACAAGACATTTTGGGGGTCAAGTCTCTTTGGGTGTTTTGTTTTTATGTATATAAAAATGGATTTTGTGTTCCCTTTCCATGTAAGTACCAACTTATATGGAAACTCACAATCATAATGTAAAGAAGAAATGAAAGCCTGGTGTATTGTACTTCAAGATGCCTCCCTGATGTATAGAATCTCCTTGTAAAATAAATAATTGCATTGTATATCAGTCTTCTCATCAATATTAATTATTAAATATTTTAGAATTTTTAAATACCAACTATACTATTCTGGTGTGAGGTATTTTCTTTT